CCTGTTGGAAGTTAACACTTCTCAAAGGAAATTCACGAGTTGCATTCAGGTTTTCTCAAGCCCTGGAGAGGCAAGTTAATTCCAGGTACCTGGATCAAGGGGCATGCTCTTTCTGGACCTGCAGGACTGAGGGCCTCACCTCTGTGGTGCTCTGGGGCCCCTGCCCTCATGTAGCTCTGTGCTATCCCCTTCTTCCTTACACTCCCATGCTCCCCGAAGTCTGCATGTGAAACTTCTTTCTTTTTGTGCCAAAGTTCAGGCCTTCCTACTCCACCTTGATCACGGTGACCTGGCCAGGCCATTACTTAACAAATAAGTATTGAGACCTGCCCTATGCCAGTCCCTGCTTGCTGGGCTGTGGGTTCACAAAGAGGAATAATTTGCAGACTATGTCCCAGAGAAACCCAAAGTCCAGATATGGCATGTCCTGCCTCCAGTGTGAGAGAAGGAGTGCTGAGAAGGCTGATATAGCATGTCCTTGATCCTGGAGAAGATTGGCTTCCTGTAAACCCTGATGAGATCTTGCTCTCTCGCTCCGACTGCAGTGCAGTGGCACGATCATAGCTCACTGCAGCCTCAAACTCCTGGACTCAAGAGATCCTCCCGCCTCAGCCTCCCAAGTGGCTGGGACCACAGGCAGGCATCCCACGCCAGGCTAATTTTTAAAAATTTTTTGTAGAGATGGGCTCTCACTATGTTGCTCAGGATGGTCCTGAATTCCTGGCCTCAAGCGATCCTCCTGCCTGAGTCTCCCAAATTGATGGATTATAGGAGTGAGCCACCGTGCCCAGCTTCCCCTCCAGCTTTTCTAGGGCTGAGTAGGAGAAGAGGGGAGGAGGCGATGACCCCAGCGGGGTCCGAGGAACGCCGATCACACCCAGTAGCCCTGGGCTGCAGTTCGGTCCTCCCAGCGCAGGGGGAGCCATGCGACGGCGGAAGCGGGCCCCGGCCGGCCTCCTCTTCCTGCGCCCGCGCCGCCGCGGGTGGCCGCGCGGGTGAAGCCGGAAGCAGCAGCCAGGAGGGCGGGGCCGCGTAGGGCCCACTGGCCAGGGAGGGCGCCGCGCGGAGGCGCGGGGCGTGTCTCCTGTCAAAAGCCATGCTCGGCAGGTCTGGGTACCGGGCGCTGCCCCTGGGTGATTTTGACCGCTTCCAGCAGTCGAGCTTCGGCTTTCTGGGCTCGCAGAAGGGCTGCTTGTCCCCGGAGCGGGGCGGCGTGGGGACAGGGGCCGGTGAGTGGCCGCCTGGCACGGCGGAGCCGGGGGTCCAGTTGACCACCTCTGCTCTCACCTGCAGATGTACCCCAGAGCTGGCCCTCCTGCCTCTGTCATGGCCTCATCAGTTTCCTGGGGTTCTTGCTGCTGTTGGTCACCTTCCCCATTTCTGGCTGGTTTGCCCTGAAGGTAAGGCTGGCTGGGTCAGCCCCCAGGGTGGTCTTTCAACTCTTTCCCTTGCCATTGTGGACAGATTGTGCCCACCTACGAGCGGATGATTGTGTTCCGCCTGGGCCGGATCCGCACCCCCCAGGGACCTGGCATGGTTCTGCTCTTGCCCTTCATTGACTCCTTTCAGAGGGTGGATCTGAGGACACGAGCCTTCAACGTCCCTCCCTGCAAGGTGAGGGGCTTCTCAGCTGCCTTGACAGAGGAACTGGGGGCCTGTCCAGAATGTACTGTGGTGCCAGGACCTCAGCCTGTGAGTCACCATCTGAGGGGGGAAGGGGGAAGAAGAGACCAGAAAATTGATGGAAGCTAGGAGGACATCCTTGCTTCATACACCTAACCCTACATACTTGGTGACACCATTTGCCCTTGAGGAGCTAGCTGCCAAGCAGGTGGTTCAAGCTGGGTGGCCCCAGTGGGCCTGACCTCCCTGCACCCCCAGCCCCTTGAGTGTCTCTCTCTCATGGCCTCCCCCAACAGCTGGCCTCTAAGGACGGGGCTGTGCTGTCCGTGGGAGCCGATGTCCAGTTTCGCATCTGGGACCCGGTGCTGTCGGTGATGACTGTGAAAGACCTGAACACAGCCACACGCATGACAGCCCAGAACGCCATGACCAAGGCCCTGCTCAAGAGGCCGCTGCGGGAGATCCAGATGGAGAAGCTCAAGATCAGCGACCAGCTTCTGGTAGGCAGCCCCTCACAAGACGGAGCTTGAGGTTAATTACATTTCTCCTCACACTGTCCTCCAGCTGGAGATCAACGATGTGACCAGGGCCTGGGGGCTGGAGGTAGACCGCGTGGAGCTGGCAGTGGAGGCCGTGCTCCAGCCGCCCCAGGACAGCCCAGCTGGGCCCAACCTGGACAGCACCCTCCAGCAGCTGGCCCTGCACTTCCTGGGAGGAAGCATGAACTCAATGGCAGGAGGTGCCCCGTCCCCGGGGCCAGGTGAGGAGCCCTGGGGAGGAGAGCGGGGGTGTCCTCCTTCCCCAACCCTGTTGGCCACCCCCAGCAGACACCGTGGAGATGGTGAGTGAAGTTGAGCCACCTGCCCCTCAAGTTGGTGCCAGGTCCAGTCCGAAGCAGCCTCTGGCGGAGGGGCTACTGACTGCTCTACAGCCCTTCCTGTCTGAGGCCCTGGTCAGCCAAGTCGGGGCCTGCTACCAGTTCAATGTCGTCCTGCCCAGCGGCACCCAAAGCGCCTACTTCCTGGACCTCACTACAGGTGCCGCTGCCCTCCTTGCCTCTCCTTCCCATCTACTGACACTCGGTTTTCTTTTGCCCCACAGGACGAGGAAGAGTGGGACACGGGGTGCCTGATGGCATCCCTGATGTGGTGGTGGAGATGGCCGAGGCAGACCTGCGGGCCCTGCTATGCAGAGAGCTGCGGCCCCTGGGGGCCTACATGAGTGGACGGCTGAAGGTGAAGGGCGACCTGGCTATGGCCATGAAGCTGGAGGCTGTCCTCAGGGCCTTGAAGTAGCAGCCTTGGCTGACTTTCCAGAGCCCAGTCCCAAGCCTGGCACCAAGCCTGAGGGGCCTCTTGGAGGAGGAGGTGTTCATCTGCACCACAGAGAGTTGAGGCCCTAACAAATTTCAGGCCCAGCCAAGAGCCCATGAATGGAGGCTGCAGGAGGCTGAGTCCGGCTGCCATGCACGTCTCCCCTACAGTGGTTCTCTGGACAAGGCTTTGTCCATCCCGGTCCCCAGCTGAGTGCCCAGCGCTGAGCTGGGTGCACGGTGTGATTCCAGGAGGAGAGCCAGGCCTGCCCTGCCCTGCTGGCTTCCTGACTGGAGAGACAGGACCCACAGAAACAGCCTGACAGCAGCTGGTTTGGTCCTTGTGTGAGGGACCAAGCATGTGGCCCAGGCTCTAAGCTCTGCGGGGATTGGAGAGGGATGGGGAGGGAAGGGAAGGCAGCTCCAAGAAGAGGTCCCTGTGGCGAAGTTACCTGGGGATCCTGGCTGGCCCACCTTCCTGGCTGCAGTCCAGGCCCGTGCTGGCGGGATTGGGCATGGGAAGGAGCAGGGCCTGCTGCTTCCCTGGCGCTGCTCCCAAAGATTTCTGACTCATCTGCCAGCTCTGTCCTGCATGCCTGGCGAGCTGGGGCCCAGGGCAGCATGAAGGAGAGCCCTGCGTTCTGTGCTTCTTACCAGAGGTTTGCAAGCCTCAGACAAATAAATGTGGTGTTTACAATGTATAAAAGAGAAGAAGCCAAGCGGGGCTCCTGGGGGCATGGGGTGGGCTAGGAGGGTCCACAAGGTCCATGCTGCCAGCCCAGGCAGGGATTGACATCCTGGTGGCTGACACAGACAGACCCTCACAATATTTGAAGCTCCTTCTCCTGAGTGTCTCAAAGCCCCTGGAAGCAAGGGTGGGGCTGGGTGGGGAGTTCTGTTCCTCTTTGTAGTGGGATACAGGTTCACCAGGAAAGGAAGGCATGAGTGTGCCAGAGTGTCCTGCAAACACTGAGGGGCAGGTGGGGTGGTCATATCCCATTCAAGAGAGGAGTTGGGGCCACCGTCAGCTTCCCCTCCTGGTACACTCTGTCACTGCTTCTCCGCTCGCTGACGGGAAGGAAACAGTCATTGAGGTCTGGCCCCAGGCCCAGCCCAGCCCTGCTTTCTGCTCCAGTACTCTCGCCCAAACCCCAGGGGCCCCAGAGAAGGGGGCCTCTGACTTCTTGAGTCCTAAGAAAGGAATCTTACTCCTTGGAGAGACTTCTGGGAAAAACAAAACCACAAAAATCAAAGCCTCCCCTTAAGAACAGCCCCCAGCCTGTCCTGTGGCACCGCAACTTCCCTCTCCCCCAAGGGGTCTCTGCCCTTCCTGGGTGCCTGGCTCTGTCTTGTTTGCTGTCTGTCCCTGCCTTTGCCAGACACTGCCTTGTCCCGCCTCCTGGAGGTCCTCCACATTGCCTGAGGCACCTCCCTAAAGCCCAGCACAGACCCCTCTGTCACTGCCATGGCCATTGAGGTTCAGGTTTCCAGGGCCCCTTCCTAGAGTCCCAGGCTGCTGCACCTGCTGTTGCCCCTTTGCCTACTTGGAGGCCTCTCATGGGCCCTCCCAGGGCTTTCTAGCTGAGGCTGTCTGTTCCAAAGCCTGCCCTCCAATCCCCGCAGCCACACTGTGGCCACCCTTTGAGGCCCAGTGAGACTTGTCCTCTGTGCCCTTGCCTGGCTCTCTGCACCCATTCCACATTGTGTGTTTCTGCTCCTTGCATATATGGCTGCCCTCCCTGCTGGACTGGGAGCTTCCTGCATCAGCATTCACCTGTGGATTCCTTCCATTGCTATTACACAGTATATGAAGGGCTGCCCAGGAAACCCCAGGCATCTTCACCATGAAAGCTGGCACGGCCCCTTGGCTGGGGTAGGGCTGGAGGGTAGGGAAGACAGGAAAAATGAGATCACAACTTAGGGGAAACCCAAACTCTTCTTTGTGAGCATGGGAAGATCAACATAACGTTTAGGGGAAACCGAAACTTTTCTGGATGTCTGTGTAGGTGGAGAGTAAGGCCTGCCCCTGCCATGAATCCCCACCCTGTGGAGGGGAGCTCGATCCTTGGCCAGCACTCCAGGACTACAGAGGACTGAGCAGACCCTGCAGTCCACAGGGGAGGAAGGACAAGGGCCACCTAAAGGGTCGGTGTGAAGAGGGAGGAGGAGGGTGTGTGTCAATCAGAGAAGGCTTTCCTGAGGAGGTGATGTCCTCCACATCCCAGCTACCAAGTAGGTGGACAATAAGAAGAGATGGGGAAAATCATTCAGCAGAGGAGAAGTCCCTGCAAGGGCACAGCTGGAAGAGGCAGTCAGGCAACTGGGCTTCGGGGAACTAGAACCTGAAGTACCAGACAGGTTGTGTGCGGGCATTTGAGGGGCAGGGTATAGAAATAGTAACCATTACTGTGTGCCAAATATGTCCTTATACCGGACTAGACACTTCTTATTATATTTTTCTTCAAGATAACCTGGTGAATAATGATAATAGTTTAAGTATCCTAGTTAATATATTAATATATAATGTGTTATTTTGATGTTATTGAAAAGTATTTTATTTTTTTTTGAAACAAGAGTCTTACTCTGTTGCCCATGTTAGAGTACAGTACAATCTCAGCTCACTGCAACCTCTACCTCCCGGATTCAAGTGATTCTCCTGCCTCAGACACCTGAGTAGCCAGGATTATAGGCGCATACCACCACACCTGGTTAATTTTTGTATTTTTAGTAGAGATGGGATTTCACCATGTTGACCAGGCTGGTCTCGAACTCCTGACCTCAAGTGATCTGCCTGCCTAGGCCTCCCAAAGTGCTGGGATTATAGGTGTGAGCCACCGCACCTGGCCTTATTTTTAAGCATTTAAAAAAAATTTTTTAGACCGTCTTGCTCTATCACCCAGGCTGGAGTGCAGTGGCATGATCATAGCTCACTGTAGCCTTGAACTCTGGGGCTCAAACGATCCTCTTGCCTCAGCTTCCTGAGTAGCTGGGACCACAGGTTGTGCCACCACAACCGGCTAATTTTTAAAATCTCTTTTGTAGAGATAAGGATGTCTCCCCATGTTGCTCAGGCTGGTCTTGAACTCCTGGGCTCGCAGGATCCTCCCACCACAGCCTCCCAAAGTGCTGGGATTACAGGTGTGAGCCACTGTACCCAGCCAATATTTAAATTTTGGTTGGCTAAACATTTAAAAAGATAGGAAAGCATATTATGAAAATTCTCCCTCCACACATATTTCCCATGCCTTCCCCCATCCCCTGCGATTAGTTTCTTGGTAATTCTTCCTGAAGGTTTTGTTTTTTAAAAAAAAATATATGCAAGAAAATCCAAATATGTATCTTCTGGGTTTTTGTTGTTCCTGTTTTTATACAAATGGCAACATAGAAACACAATGTTGCCTTTTTCACTTAACATTACCCACTGAGGATCTTTCCATGTTACCACAGACAGCCTTTCCCTGTGCTTTCTTGTACTTACATAGGATTCCACAGTATGGATGTATCATAAATTATTCAACCTGTCGTGGACCGATAGACATTTTGATTATTTCTTGTGTTTTGCTATTTTAAATACTTTTGCAATGAATAACCTTTAACATGTGCTATTTGTGGTAGAGTTTATCTATAAGATAAAATCCTAGAAGTGGAATTGCTAAATCAAAGCATTTATAATTTAGTAAATATTGCCAGAATACCTTCTCTGGGGATTATACCAATTTACACTCCCATTGTCAGTGGTGTTTTTTTCTCATAGTCATGTCAATACACTGTGTTATTAAACTTTTGGGTCTTTTGACATTCTGGAAAGTGAAAATTTGTATCTCAGTGTAATTTTTTTGTTTATTGTTCAAGTTATTTTTTTGTTTTTTGTTTGTTTGTTTTGAGACAGGGTCTCACTCTGTCTCCCAGGCTGGAGTGCAGTGCAGTGATTGTGGCTCACTGCAGCCTCAACCTCCCAGGCTTAAAGGATCACCATGCCTGGCTTTTTTTTTTTTTTTTTTTTTGTAGAGACAGGGCCTTCTCAAGCTGGTCTCTAACTCCTGGCCTCAAGTGATCCTCCCACCTGGCCCTGGCCCGCTAACTGCTAGGATTACAGGCATGAGCCATCTAGCCCAGCCTGTTTATTGTCCAATTGTTTATTGCTTTGTAAGTCTTGGATTTCTAGCTCCAGCAAAGAACAGGGTTTGGTTTGGTTTGGTTTCTCTTCCCCTAGCATTTACATATTTTTTAAAGGTGTAATTTACATACAACAAACACCCTTTTAAAATGTATTATTTGGCTGGCTTGCGCCTCTAATCCCAGCACTTTGGGAGGCCGAGGCAGGTGGATCACCTGAGGTCAGGAGTTTGAGACCAGCCTGACCGATATGGTGAAACCCCATCTCTACTAAAAATACAAAATTTAGCCAGGCATGGTGGTACACGGCTGTAGTCCCAGCTACTCGGGAGGCTGAGACAGGAGAATTGCTTGAACCCAGGAGGTGGAAGTTGCAGTGAGTTGAGATCATGCCACTGCACTTTAGCCTGGGCAACAGAGTGAGACTCCATCTCAAAATTAAATAAATAAAGATAAAATAAAAAGTGTCATCTGAGGTGCTTTGACAAATGTGAACACCTGAGTAACCACCACCCCCTACAATCAAATACAAAACATTCCCATCCACTCACAAAGTTCTCCACGTCACTTCCCGTCAGTGCTTGCCACCTCCAGCTTTGAGCAGCCACTGACCTTTCCATAACCGCTGATCACATTTCACTTTTCTAGCATTTCATATGAATGAAATGAGTGCACAGTACTCTTCTGTGTCTAGCTTTTTCCCCCTCACTGTAATGGTTTTGAGAGTAATACATGTTATTCTGTGTATCTGTAGTTTGTTGTATTGCCAACACATTCCATTGTCTAGATAGAGGCACAATGTATTCATTCATCCATTGATGAACATTTGAGTAGTTTTCAGGTTTGGTTATTAAATAAAGCTCCTCCAGACATCTGTGTACAAGTCTTTGTTTGGACATATATTTTCATC